AGCCGGGGTCCCCGCGCCCAGGCGAGCGGGGGCCGGGCCGGGCTGGGCTTTCCGCGTGAACCCGCCCCTCGCCCAGGGCGCCGATGGTCAGGTGGTTGCCTGCGCGCCGCCGACTCGCCACCGCTCCACTGGGCCGGCACCCAGCCTCTCCTTGGCGTGGCCTCTTCGGTTGTCCAGCCCTTCTCCCAGCCCTGGTCCCTCAGAAGGAGGGTAACTCCCTTCCAGATGTTACGGTCCGCCTGCGTCTCTCAGCACGCCGGTGGCATTTGGGTTGACCGCGGAGGCCCCCAGTGCCAGAGGGTGTTCACGTTCTGCCGTGGGCTCAGCCCAAACTTTGGACGCTCAGAGACCCAACGGGAGCGCTGGATAAGGTGTTGACCCCCTTCCCCTCCCCCTTCCCGGCCAGTTACCCACTCCTGGACTTTGATCTCTCTCCACCAGGCCAGGACAGCTGATGGTTGTGGCAGAAACATCTCAAGGTAGCTGGTCCGCCCCCACTTCCCCATCTACCTCTTGTCCTCCCCCCAACACCACCACCACCCTGGCTCCCCTCCCTCATGACCGCCTGGATCCTCCTGCCTGTCAGCCTGTCAGCGTTCTCCATCACTGGCATATGGACTGTGTGAGTAAAGGGGGGTGCCCGGGGGGCAACAGGAGCTTGATGACGCACACAAAGTCTCTTGTCCTGTCATAGCCACGGTGGTACCCAGGGTCACTCTGGGTGTCTCAAAAGCCTGACTTGGTGCCTGGGCACACAGCCCCTTGGGACAAGCTGGCACCACTGCTGTCCAGCAGGGTGGCCCTGACAAATATACTTCTAGCCAGGGCAATTTCCAGAGGGCCTGTAGCTGGGGGCATGCTGCAGGTGCTGGTGTGGCATCAAGCCTTAGGGACCTCAACTTGAGTCCCCAGCAACAATAATGAGGCTGAATGGGGCCAGAAATCAAGGTTGAAGAGAAGGGTCATGGGGTGGGTTGAGTGGGGCTCGGGAAGGCTGCCAGGGTGACAGTTCTGTTCCCACAGGTATGCCATGGCTGTGATGAACCACCATGTATGCCCTGTGGAGAACTGGTATGAAGGACTCTGCAGACAACCTTGCTCTAAAGCTTCCTTCATCTCTGTCCCCTCTTGGGCCTGAGGCTGCCACGAGCCAGACTGCAACCCTGAGCCTCACTGCTCTTCTCTGAAATTGGTCCCCAGGCATGGCTTCTTGCCACCTACCCACTTCCCACTATCCCTTTGCCCCTTTGGTTACTGCTTCAGGCGGGCACTGGGGAGTGGGATCTTCTGTCCCTGTAGGGGAGGTCTGGGAGAGAGTCCTCTTTGAGGCCTGAGGCTATAGGCCAAGGGCCTGGGGGCAGTCCCTTCCCCCAGTCTACTCCCTGTCCTGCCTGCCAGGTCCTACAACGAGTCCTGCCCTCCTGACCCTGCTGAGCAAGGGGGTCCCAAGACCTGCTGCACCCTGGACGATGTCCCCCTCATCAGGTAAGGCCTGGACATTGGGCCGGTCAGGGAGAGTGAGGCAGGTATTGTTTTCACCATTTTATAGGTGAGGAAACAGGCTCAGTCTTCCTCATCCAGGTCACACAGCTAATAAGCGGAGGCACCTGGATTTAAGCTGGAGCCCTCAGATTGCCCAGCCCGTGTTCTGGCTCAAGGATAGCCAAACCAGCCGCAGGGCTCAGCAAAGAGTGTCAGGGTTGCCCGAACACTCCTGGGCACTCCCTTCTCTCTCACACACATGAGCTCTGCTTTGGGGGCCCAGCCTGGAACCAGTTGTTCATGAGGGACCCTGGATCTTCACATAAATCAGTGGCCTGCCTGCTAAGGAGCAGGTGCAGGTAAAGCAGGGGAGAGCCAGTGAGCCAAAATGCCCTCTTACTCTGTCCTTCCCCCTCCTCGCAGCAAGTGTGGCTCCTATCCCCCAGAAAGCTGCCTCTTCAGCCTCATTGGCAACATGGGTGCTTTCATGGGTGAGTTGTACCCTTAGCCCTGACCCTGCGTGAGGAAGGCCTCAACTGTGCTCTCCTCCCCCAGTGGCCCTGATCTGCCTCCTGCGCTACGGGCAGCTCCTGGAGCAGAGTCGGCACTCTTGGGTTAACACCACGGCACTCATCACAGGCTGCACCAACGCTGCGGGCCTCTTGGTGGTTGGCAACTTTCAGGTGCTTCCCCTTCTCCCCTGCAAACCTTAAACCACATCACCAACTGGCCCTTCTCTGGGCCCAGGTGGATCATGCCAGGTCTCTGCACTACGTTGGAGCTGGCGTGGCCTTCCCTGCGGGGCTGCTCTTTGTTTGCCTGCACTGTGCTCTCTCCTACCAAGGGGCCACCGCCCCGCTGGACCTGGCTGTGGCCTATCTGCGAAGTGTGCTGGCTGTCATCGCCTTTATCACCCTGGTCCTCAGTATCCTTTCAGGACGGGGCAGCCAGGAACTCTCCTACTGAACATTTCCTTAGCCTCGTTTTAGGTGGAGTCTTCTTTGTCCATGAGAGTTCTCAGCTGCAACATGGGGCAGCCCTGTGTGAGTGGGTGTGTGTCATCGATATCCTCATTTTCTATGGCACCTTCAGCTACGAGTTTGGGGCAGTCTCCTCAGACACACTGGTGGCTGCACTGCAGCCTACCCCTGGCCGGGCCTGCAAGTCCTCCGGGAGCAGCAGCACCTCCACCCACCTCAACTGTGCCCCCGAGAGCATCGCTATGATCTAAGGTCTGGGGAGGGTGGCTGGCCCGGCCTCCACAGCACCCCACCCCATATCTTCTTTCCATTTATTTCGTACCAAAAACAATTTTGAGAAAGTATTCTGTTGGGATCTGGGCTTCCTCACTTCTGGAGAAGTGGCCATCCCATGCCCACCTGTGCCATGGAGGAGTGGGCCCTGCCAGCTGCCACAGCTGCATGACCTGCTTCCCCACCCCACGGTGTCGTTTTGTTTTTAAAGGTCACCTGTCCTCACTCACCCAGCCAGCCCTTCAGGTGCCTTCTACTCCCAGTGCCAAAGCCAGACCACTGGGGTTTCCTGCTGCAGGAATTGGGGGCTGGGAACAGCAGAGGGGATAGAAGTCTGGTGGAGGTGGAGTGGGCACGCCTTAGCCTACGGAAAGGCCCATTTCTGGGCCCACTGAGCTGCACTGGGATTCTTCACTCTGCCCCTCACTTCCTTTAGGGCAAATAACACAGCAGAACCACGTGGGTATTTTAGTACTTTTTTTTATATTAAAAGAATTCTAATTTGCATGTTTGTAGCCTGTTCTGGAGAGTTGGGGGGC